AGCAGCCTCAGCATGAATAATTGAAAGCCATTCCAGCCTCCTACCTCAGGGTTATCCCCCGCAGCAGGCCCTGGACTCCCCGACCTGTCCTGTGCTCTGGTCCTCCAGCCCAGGTAAGCAGGGCCCTGGATTGTGGGTTCCCAAGCTCACCAGTTCAAGCCCACCGCATCACTCACCTATTCACACCCATCCATACACTCTTTCATTTTTACTCCCCGCCATCACCAGGGGCCTTGCAAGAAGGCCGGCAAGGAGGTCAGATCTGGATGAGGAGGAGAATGGTCCAGGACATGGGAGGAGAGGCCCATTCCCCATAGGTCCCTGGAGAGAAGAGCTGAGTAGAGGGAAAATGTGTGCTGTGTGTTATGTGTATGTACACATTTGTGAAGGGAATTCTGAGACAGCACAGGAGAAGAGGGGAATACAGCGGAGAGGAGATGGGGCTGGAGAATTATTAAAGAATCAAAGACTCCTCCCATCCTCAGGGAAGAGCAGGCAGAGGGAGAGTCCTGGGGTGGGAAAGAGGACATCTCACTCTAACACCCTATGGGGTATTTTGATTGCATTTTACTGAGGCAGGGCACAGTGATAGTGAAGGTGTTTTTGACTGCAAATCTATGCTCTTTTGCTACACAGCAGTGGTCAGAGGAGACCAGGCAGGCAGAGGGTAGGGGTGGGGGAAGATATCCCAGAGGTGAATTAGTGAAAGGGGTCCTGAAGAAGGGGTGACTTCAAGGATAAAGAGAAACAAGTCAGGGGAACAATGTGAAGATGGGACCAGGGGTTGGGACCGGGAAGAGGTGGTTTGGGGCTGGGTGCTGAAAGTAGACAGTATAGAGTCCTTGAAAGTACACAGGCTTGGAATCACACTAACCTGGATTCAAATCCCAGTTCTGCTCTGTGACTCTGGACAAAAGACTTAGCCTTTCTGAGCCGTGGTTTGTGAAATATAAGGATAATAATTGCTACTGGCAAAAGCTACACAAATAGGCAAATTGTGGGTATGGGATTCCCTCCCTACCTCCCTCCACCCCAGGGCCCAGGTAGGGACCATGTCCCCTGCCATTGCATTGGCCTTCCTGCCACTGGTGGTAACATTGCTGGTGCGGTACCGGCACTACTTCCGATTGCTGGTGCGCACGGTCTTGCTGCGAAGCCTCCGAGACTGCCTGTCAGGGCTGCGGATCGAGGAGCGGGCCTTCAGCTACGTGCTCACCCATGCCCTGCCCGGTGACCCTGGTCACATCCTCACCACCCTGGACCACTGGAGCAGCCGCTGCGAGTACTTGAGCCACATGGGGCCTGTCAAAGGTCAGTGTTCCCTAGCCTTCTGCTCCAAGAAGATGTCTTCTGCAACAGCCATCTCCCCTCATAGGTCAGATCCTGATGCGGCTGGTGGAGGAGAAGGCCCCTGCTTGTGTGCTGGAATTGGGAACCTACTGTGGATACTCTACCCTGCTTATTGCCCGAGCCCTGCCCCCTGGGGGTCGCCTTCTTACTGTGGAGCGGGACCCACGCACGGCAGCAGTGGCTGAAAAACTCATCCGCCTGGCCGGCTTTGATGAGCACATGGTCAGCCTCCCATCTCCCCAACCCAGATTTTTACCCTCACCTCCAGCTCCCCCTATCCCCACAGGTGGAGCTCATCGTGGGCAGCTCAGAGGACGTGATCCCGTGCCTACGCACCCAGTATCAGCTGAGTCGGGCAGACCTGGTGCTCCTGGCACACCGGCCACGATGTTACCTGAGGGACCTGCAGCTGCTGGAGGCCCATGCCCTACTGCCAGCAGGTGCCACCGTGCTGGCTGACCATGTGCTCTTCCCTGGTGCACCCCGCTTCTTGCAGTATGCTAAGAGCTGTGGCCGCTACCGCTGCCGCCTCCACCACACTGGCCTTCCAGACTTCCCTGCCATCAAGGATGGAATAGCTCAGCTCACCTATGCTGGACCAGGCTGAGGTCCAGGCCCAGGGGTACTTACTGATGCCCACCCCCACCCCCACCCAAGCAGGGACCTCAAAATCCCCTCCCTTTCCTGTTTGGGGCCTTGACACACGCTGGGCTCAGGGCTAGGGAGTCTCTCTTCCCACCTCTGACCTCTTTCAGCCTCTACACTGACCTCAAGTGTCAAGTTCTATCAGGCTGCTTGGTCTCACTAGGCCCCCTCTTTCCAGAGAGAACCATGGACTGACAGCAAGAAGCCTGAGCTCCCGACCCAGCTCTGTCACTGATTTGCTGAGTGACTCCAAGGGAATCCCCACCTTGCTCTGAGATTTAATCTTCTCTCTTAACACGAAGGAAGCTGGATGGGAGAGCTCCAGGGGCCTCCCAGTTCTCGGCCTCAGAAAGCCTCCCATCCTCAGCCCATGCCATTCTGGGTGGGATCAGAGGAAGTGGCAATGAGTTAGACGCCCTGCAGGAATAGCTGGATGCAAGCTGGGCCAGAGAAAATGGCACAGAACCCTGGACCCAGGGCCAGGGATGCCCTGGCCTTCCCTAACTCTGGCCCACCTAGCCAATTAGGTGTGGCTGATGTCCCTTGAGTGCCCTCTTCCTAAAGCCCAAAAGAAGATGCTGGACTCCTCTGGGCCCCACCAACAAATAGGGAATAGACATGGGTGGAAAATCACTCCTTTGTCTTTATTAAAGAAACTTAGACCA